TAGCCAGTCGTGGTGGTGGGCCCCTTAATCTAAGCTACTTGGAGGCTGAGGCAGGAGAATCCCTTGAACCTGGGAGGCGGAGGTTGCAGTGAGCCGAGATCATGCCATTGCACTCCACCCTGGGTGACAAGAGCGAAACTCTGAATAATAATAATAAAAAAAAAAAATCAGCGCTCGGGCGGTAGGGGTGGGGGAGGTGGCAGTGGTTCACACCTGTAATCCCGCATTTTGGGAGGCTGAGATGAGCGGATCACCGGAGATCAGGAGTTCAAGGCCAGCCTGGCCAACATGGTGAAGCCCCGTCTCTACTAAAAACACAAAAAAAGCCGGGTGTGGCGGCGGGCGCCTGTAATTCCAGCTACTTTGGAGGCTGAGGCAGGAGAACTGCTTGAACCCGGGAGGTGGAGGCTGCAGTGAGCCGAGATCGCGCCACTGCACTCCAGCCTGGCGACAGAGCAAGACTCCGTCTCAAACAAACAAACAAAATCCCACAAAAATTAGCTGGCGTGCTGGCGCAGGCCTGTAATCCTAGCTACACGGGAGAATGAGGCAGGAGAATCGCTTGAACCCGGAAGGCGGAGACTGCAGTGAGCCGAGTTCGCGCCCTTGCACTCCAGCCTGGGCGACAGAGAGAGACTCCGTCTCAAAACAAAAACAAAAACAAAAACAAAAGCAAAAAACCAAACAAAAAAATCAGCGCTCGGGCCCCCTCCCATGGCCAGCTCTTGGGGCGGGGGACTGGTAAGGGAGGTTTACCCCAGCTGGTTCTAACGTGCAGCCGCGCTGAGAGCGCAGCGGGCGGTGTGGGGCGAGGGGCCCCAGGAGGAAAAAGAAGCCTGCCCCGGGAGGATGCCGGTCCCCGCACGGTCCCACTCAATGGACCCACTCCAGCCGCGCGCTCTGCCAGGGCCTGCGGCCAGGGTACCAGGCCCTCGGCACCTTCCACGTCCAGCGTGGGTCCTCACGGGCAGGTGCGTCTTGGCATCGGGAGGAGGGAGACTGGGGCACTGGAGTCTGCAGCGCCGCCTGGGGCCGGGGCTGGAGCCGAGCGCACGCCCAGAGCTCCGCGCTTCCGACTGCAGCCAGAGCCCGCCGACCCCCGCCCCACTTTAAAAACTTGGACTCGGGCGCCACGTGTTCACTTCCCCCACTGTGCTTTAGTTGAAAAGGGTTTTGTGACTTTTCCACTCGATTGCCGCCAAGCGGGCTATTACGCCGCTTCTGACCCCACCGTGGAGACGCGGGGACTAGAGTGACCATGCCTTCTTCGGAGCGAGCTGTCTCCATCATCCGCTAACGCGCCACCTTTAAAAAACAGGCACAACGCGCAAGCGACAAAGTCAGAGGCAGAGAGCGGCGGAGCACATGATAGAAAAGGTCGAGAGGCACATTCAGCGCCAGGTGGGTGGCTTTTCTCTCCCGCTAGGAGAGCCAGAGCGTCACCCAGGATTCTTTTGCACGGCAGGTCTGAGCAGAGGGCGGGGTGCAGGCGGAATGGCCCTCGTGCCCTATGAGGAGACCACGGAATTTGGGTTGCAGAAATTCCACAAGCCTCTTGCAACTTTTTCCTTTGCAAACCACACGATCCAGATCCGGCAGGACTGGAGACACCTGGGAGTCGCAGCGGTGGTTTGGGATGCGGTAAGTAAGCCCTGGGGGACCTCTGAAAACGTCTTAATCGTCATCACACTGTGTTTTCATTCAGGCCATCGTTCTTTCCACATACCTGGAGATGGGAGCTGTGGAGCTCAGGGGCCGCTCTGCCGTGGAGCTGGGTGCTGGCACGGGGCTGGTGGGCATAGTGGCTGCCCTGCTGGGTGAGTGTCATGCATTGACTCCTTAGTGAGCAACACATCACTTTTTCTTTGTTCCACATTGTAGGTGCTCATGTGACTATCACGGATCGAAAAGTAGCATTAGAATTTCTTAAATCAAACGTTCAAGCCAACTTACCTCCTCATATCCAAACTAAAACTGTTGTTAAGGAGCTGACTTGGGGACAAAATTTGGGGAGTTTTTCTCCTGGAGAATTTGACCTGATACTTGGTGCTGATATCATATATTTAGAAGAAACATTCACAGATCTTCTTCAGACACTGGAACATCTCTGTAGCAATCACTCTGTGATTCTTTTAGCATGCCGAATTCGCTATGAACGGGATAACAACTTCTTAGCAATGCTGGAGAGGCAATTTACTGTGAGAAAGGTTCACTACGATCCTGAAAAAGATGTACATATTTACGAAGCACAGAAGAGAAACCAGAAGGAGGACTTATAATTGGCTATAATTTATAAGAATGTTGTCATTGAGTGTGTCACTTAAGGTCTTAGACTGCAAATCTAACCATATTTAATGAAATGTCTTACTGTACAAAAAGTCTAAGCCAAAGGTTCTCAGGGGAGAAAGCACATGTGCAGTTTTAAAACAAAGCAGTGCTTTGTCCCATTGCTGTGATTTTTAGTCAGACTTTACTCAGTCTGAAATGCAATTAACATTAAAGGATTAAGTGTGAGATTTCGATTTATGCTATTTGTGTATCCCATACTCCTCCCTTTTAATAAACAGTTTCCACTGATGATATGAAGGGCCGGTATAAAGAAGTCTTTAAATGAGTAAGCTTTCTTGGTAAGATTAAATCTTACAAATTATTTTTAAAACCTTGTGATATATACAATGTTTAGCTGAGTTTTCTAATTTTCTGGATGTAAAACAAAAGGTTTAACCTATACATTCCTTGAGCTGTTAGTGCTATTTAAATCTTTTGCCCTGTTTAGGTCCTAAACACTTTTAGTTGAGTAGGATATGAGCTTTTTTGGGTCTCATATCATGCTTTTTGCCTTAATTTCAGGTATATATATATATATAAATAAAGGAATTAAGTAAAAATAAAATTTCAGTTACTTTTTAAAAGCACCTGAAATCTGGCCGGATGCGGTGGCTCATGCCTGTAATCCCACCACTTTGGGAGGCCGAGGCGGGCAGATCACCTGAGGTCAGGAGTTCAAGACCAGCCTGGCCAACATGGTGAAACCCCATCTCTACTAAAAATACAAAAATTAGCCGGGCGTGGTGTCAGGCGCCTGTAATCCCAGCTACTCAGGAGGCTGAGGCAGGAGAATCGCTTGAACCTGGGAGGCAGAGGTTGCAGTGAGCTGAGATTGCACCATTGTACTCCAGCCTGGGGGACAAGAGCGAGACTCCATCTCAAAAAAAAAAAAAAAAAAAAAAAAAAAAAGCACCTGAAATCTTGAATAGGTTTTCTTTTTTTTTTTTTTTTTTTAATTAATTTATTTTTTTTTTATTGATCATTCTTGGGTGTTTCTCGCAGAGGGGGATTTGGCAGGGTCATAGGACAATAGTGGAGGGAAGGTCAGCAGATAAACAAGTGAACAAAGGTCTCTGGTTTTCCTAGGCAGAGGACCCTGCGGCCTTGGCCTTCCGCAGTGTTTGTGTCCCTGGGTACTTAAGATTAGGGAGTGGTGATGACTCTTAACGAGCATGCTGCCTTCAAGCATCTGTTTAACAAAGCACATCTTGCACCGCCCTTAATCCATTTAACCCTGAGTGGACACAGCACATGTTTCAGAGAGCACAGGGTTGGGGATAAGGTCACAGATCAACAGGATCCCAAGGCAGAAGAATTTTTCTTAGTACAGAACAAAATGAAAAGTCTCCCATGTCTACTTCTATCCACACAGACCCGGCAACCATCCGATTTCTCAATTTTTTCCCCACCCTTCCCGCCTTTCTATTCCACAAAACCGCCATTGTCATCGTGGCCCATCCCCAATGAGCCGCTGGGCACACCTCCCAGACGGGGTCGTGGCCGGGCAGAGGGGCTCCTCACTTCCCAGTAGGGGCGGCCGGGCAGAAGCGCCCCTCACCTCCCGGATGGGGCGGCTGGCCGGGCGGGGGGCTGACCCCCCCACCACCCTCCCGGACGGGGCGGCTGGCCAGGCAGAGGGGCTCCTCACTTCCCAGTAGGGACGGCCGGGCAGACGCGCCCCTCACCTCCTGGATAGGGCGGCTGGCTGGGCGGGGGGCTGTCCCCCCCACCTCCCTCCCGGACGGGGCGGCTGGCCGGGCAGAGGGGTCCTCACTTCCCAGTAGGGGCGGCCGGGCAGAGGCGCCCCTCACCTCCCGGACGGGGCGGCCGGCCGGAAGGGGGGCTGACCCCCCCCACCTCCCTCCCGGACCGGGCGGCTGGCCGACCCCCCCCCCCCCCCCCGCCTCCCTCCCGGACGGGGCGGCTGGCCGGGCAGAGGGGCTCCTCACTTTCCAGTAGGGGCGGCCGGGCAGAGGCGCCCCTCACCTCCCGGACGGGGCGACTGGCCAGGCGGGGGGCTGACCCCCCCACCTCCCTCCCGGATGGGGCAGCTGGCCAGGTGGGAGGATGACCCCCCCACCTCCCTCCCGGGCGGGGCGGCTGGCCGGGCAGAGGGGCTCCTCACTTCCCAGTAGGGGCGGCCGGGCAGAGGCGCCCCTCACCTCCCGGATGGGGCGGCTGGCCAGGCGGGGGGCTGATCCCCCCACCTCCCTCCCGGACGGGGCGGCTGGCCAGGCAGAGGGGCTCCTCACTTCCCAGTAGGGGCGGCCGGGCAGAGGAGCCCCTCACCTCCCGGACGGGGCGGCTGGCCGGGCGGGGGGCTGACCCCCCCCACCTCCCTCCCGGACGGGGTGGCTGCTGGGCGGAGACGCTCCTCACTTCCCAGACGGGGTGGTTGCCGGACGGAGGGGCTCCTCACTTCTCAGACGGGGCGGTTGCCAGGCAGAGGGTTTCCTCACTTCTCAGACGGAGCGGCCGGGCAGAGACGCTCCCCACCTCCCAGACAGGGCTGCGGCCCAGCAGAGGCGCTCCTCACATCCCAGACAGGGCGGCGGGGCAGAGGTGCTCCCCACATCTCAGACGATGGGCGGCCGGGCAGAGACGCTCCTCACTTCCTAGATGGGATGGCGGCGGGGAAGAGGCGCTCCTCGCTTCCCAGATGGGATGGCGGCCGGGCAGAGACGCTCCTCACTTTCCAGACTGGGCAGCCAGGCAGAGGGGCTCCTCACATCCCAGACGATGGGTGGCCAAGCAGAGACGCTCCTCACTTCCCAGACGGGGTGGCGGCCAGGCAGAGGCTGCAATCTCGGCTCTCCGGGAGGCCAAGGCAGGCGGCTGGGAGGTGGTTGCAGCGAGCCGAGATCACGCCACTGCACTCCAGCCTGGGCACCATTGAGCACTGAGTGAACGAGACTCCATCTGCAATCCCGGCACCTCGGGAGGCCGAGGCTGGCGGATCACTCGCGGCTAGGAGCTGGAGACCAGCCCGGCCAACACAGCGAAACCCCGTCTCCACCAAAAAAAACCGAAAACCAGTCAGGCGTGGCGGTGCGCGCCTGCAATCGCAGGCACTCGGCAGGCTGAGGCAGGAGAATCAGGCAGGGAGGTTGCAGTGAGCCGAGATGGCAGCAGTACCGTCCAGCCTTGGCTCGGCATCAGAGGGAGACCGTGGAGGGAGAGGGAGAGGGAGAGGGAGAGGGAGGGGGAGGGAGAGGGAGAGGGAGGGAATAGGTTTTCTATTTCAAGTCAAGAGCTGAGGTTTTCCCCTTCTGTTTTACCCTTGCTCAAATGTCTTAATGCAGTTCTTTCCCAAGCTTTCCCTGCTTCCTTAACAACGCATAGGATGACATTAAAAGTTTTAAATCTCATCCCTGCCTGAGAGGTTAGCTTCCTACATATAAGCTCCTTTTGTATTGGACTTGTAATTGCTCATTCAGTGGTAGTATTGCCCTGTAGAGTGTAAGCTCCTTGAGGGCCAAGAATGCTTCTGCCTCTTCCATTGTTGCTTCCCCAGTACCTTCTGTATATTTCATAACCAAATAATGAAAAAGATACATTCCATTTAAAGGGCATTGACTTTGGGTTAAATGATTGTTATATTGTTTTAGGATTATCTATGATACACTTTGACATCTCACACACACACATGAACTTTTCTTTTTACAATGCAAAAGTTTAAACAATAGCTTAAATTTAGACTGCAAGAATATTATAATCTCAATATGGTATTTGGTACTAGAGATAGATTTCTTTTATAAAATCTTAAAAACAGGACGTTCTCTTCCTTTTGAACCTTTATCCCAGAGGTGAAAATATCCAATATGTTGTTTTCTGCATATATTGAAGTAGTAGTTTCACTTTAATAAAGATGGATTAAAAGTTGTGAGCATTCTGTGATATACCAGTTCAACACAA